TATTCTATAGATGCATACTATACACACGCATGCGCATAATGGCATGCATATATACTCTGACCTAAACAGCAACACATCATGCAGTGGCGTGCGTGTTGACCTACACACTGCTTTAGGGAAGTGAAGATGTCCACTCCTCCCCATGCACCCCCTACCTCCAGTTCCATTGGCTCTTGCCTGGGTGGAGCCCACAGTCAGGGGCTCTAGGGTTCAGTATCACCGCTGCTATTCTGTGGGGGTGCCACACGAGGGCCCCCGACCTTGGCTGAAACTGGCTTGCCTAATGAGTCCCGGGTTCAGAGTGGAGAGGGGCTGCCTCTCGGGGCTTCTCCCAACACCCCTGGCTCTGGGGACTCTGTCTAGACCCCTGCCACTGCATATAGACTGACTCCTGGCTGAGGGGATTCTCACGTCCTTGTCCCCCAAATTATTTAGCAACAAGATCTAAGGCTAGACAGAAGATGAACTTCCAGGCAATTCGGGACAAAGCCAACCCAACAGGCCATGTGGGCTTCCCTGGTGGCCTGGGACAGCCAGGTTGCCCCCCAAGTGCAATCTGCCAGGAGGAAGCAGAAGGAATTCTCCGTCTATTTCTACCTGTCTCTTTGCTTGTCTTCCCGGTTTCTTTCTCTTGGTTTCTGTCTCTCTCTTTGTTTCATCTCAAGTCCCATCTTTTCTAGTTCTGCCCTTCTCTGTGGCTGGATCTCTGTCATACCCTCCCCCGTTCTGTCTCTATCAGTCTCACCCGATGTAGGGAGGACCATCTGCACCCCACTCGCCTCTGTACTCCGGAAGGTGTGAGAATGTGTGAAGATGAGGGTGGGAGGCCACATGTGGGAGCCCTGGGCTGACATGCCGTGAGAAACCTGCTCTTCCTTCTGTCCCCGACCCTGTCAGCCGGTTCAGCCCACCAGTCCAGCGCCATCACCATGGAAACCAGCAGCCGACTTCCTATTGGTGGGTGGGAGGGGAGGAGGAGGAGGAGGAGGGGAGGGCTGGCTCTTCCCGGCTCACCCCCCCACCCAATTCTGAGGCTCAGCCCTCCTCGGAGCCCACCATCTCGAGGCTCCTGGACTGTAAGGGACCCCTGCAGTCCCCAGAGCAGAGGCCAGCAGGGGCTGAGACTATGAGGCAAGCAGCCCATCGACCCAGGCCTCCTTAGGACCAGCCCAGCCACCCAGCAAGCGAAAGAGCAGCAGCAGAGAGCAGAGCCGGAGATAAAGGACCACAGCGGACCACTGGGGATCACCCCCAGCAGCTCCTGAAGCCTCTGGCCGGGCTGAGGGGTTGCGACAGACGGCCAGACCCACAGACACTGACAGACACACAACGACACCGATGCACACAGCTGCACGACACTGACACACTCAGATACAACCAGGGACAGCATCACATACTGCCACAGCCCTGCAATACAGACACCCACACACACACACACAAACAACTGGCAACTCTGAAATGGGCAGACAGTGACACACAGCACCACCCCCCTCAACACACAGAAGTGGGGGCACCCATCTTCCCAACACATGAGACAGCATTGACCTGCACGGACAGACCTGGAGACACACACACGCACCCTCACCCAGGCGCAGCTGTCGGTGGCCTCTGCACATCCTCCCTACCCCCACAGGGACACCCTCGCTCCTCCACATACTCGCGCACACACACAGCTACCAGCAAACATAGCTCACATACCCCTGGCTCCAGCTCCAGCAGCCCTGGCGCCTTCTGCAGCCTCCTTTGTGGGTGGGGAAGAGCTCAGCCAACCTTGGATGGAGCGTCGGTGAAGCAAGAGCTCAGAGGGGAGAGGGGCTGGCCTGGCATGACCCTCGCCAGTCCCCCCACCTGGCTGGGTGATGTCCCCCGGCCCGGGTTCTGGGGCCCCTTGGCAGTACCATGGAGCAACTGACAACCCTCCCACGGCCTGGGGACCCTGGAGCCATGGAGCCATGGGCACTGCCCACCTGGCATAGCTGGACTCCAGGTCGAGGGGGTGAACCTAGCAGTGCAGCCCCAAGCATCGCTGATACTCCTCCGGCAGCTCTGCAGCTTCAAGAACTGAGGTCTGAGGAGAGTTCCAAGCCCAAAGGAGACGGGAGCTCCAGGCCCGTGGGGGGAACTGACCCTGAAGGAGCAGAGGCTTGTCTGCCCAGCCTGGGCCAGCAAGCATCCAGCTCTGGACCCGCCTGCCAGAGGCCAGAGGATGAGGAAGTGGAGGCTTTCCTGAAGGTAAGGGATCTGTGGAGGGCTGGGGTCTGCAAGAGGTGCTGTCCTCGGTCCTTTCCCATGCCAGGCCAAGCTGAATATGAGCTTTGGGGACAGGCCCAATCTGGAGCTGCTGAGGGCCCTGGGGGAGCTGCGGCAGCGCTGTGCCATCCTTAAGGAGGAAAACCAGATGCTGGTGAGGCTTGGAGACTGGGGTGCTGCGTTCTGACATGCCCCAATTCTGCCTGACCCCTTGTCAGAGGAAGAGCAGCTTCCCTGAGACAGAAGAGAAGGTGCGGAGGCTGAAGAGGAAGAACGCCGAGCTGGCGGTCATTGCCAAGCGCCTGGAGGAGAGGGCCCGAAAGCTGCAGGAAACGAACCTGAGGGTGGTGAGGAAAGGAGGCTGCTGGGCGGAGGCTGGGTGACCATTGGCCTTACCCCTCCTCTGGCTAGGTGAGTGCCCCCTTGCCCCGGCCGGGGACCAGCTTGGAGTTGTGTCGGAAGGCCCTAGCCCGCCAGCGAGCCCGGGACCTCAGTGAGACAGCCAGTGCACTGCTGGCCAAGGACAAGCAGATTGCTGCCTTGCAGCGGGAGTGCAGGGAGCTGCAGGCCAGGCTCACTCTGGTGGGCAAGGTGCGAGGAGGCCCTGGTCACCTCTTCCAGCTGTCCCCTCCCTGTCCCTGTCCCCCAACCTCAGGAGGGTCCCCAGTGGCTCCACGTGCGGGACTTCGATCGGCTGCTGCGCGAGTCCCAGCGGGAGGTGCTGCGGCTGCAGAGGCAGATCGCGCTGCGCAACCAGCGGGAGACGCTCCCGCTCCCGCCGTCCTGGCCCCCGGGCCCTGCTCTCCAGGCCAGAGCAGGGGCGCCTGCTCCCGGGGCCCCGGGAGAGGTGAGCGCCGGCGCAAGGGCAGGTGTGTGGGTGGTGCCAGCCCCTTGCCCCTGGGCATTTCCAGGCCACGCCCCAGGAGGATGCGGACAACCTACCCGTGATTCTAGGGGAGCCAGAGAAAGAGCAGAGGGTGCAGCAGCTGGTAAGTCCTAGGTCAAGGGCTGGAGGCAGCCTCTCATGAGGAGCACTTGGTTCTGACCCCTCAGGAATCGGAGCTCAGCAAGAAGCGGAAGAAATGCGAGAGCCTGGAGCAGGAAGCCCGGAAAAAGCAGAGGCGATGTGAGGAGCTGGTGAGCTCTTGAGGGCAACCCAGAGGCCAGCTGCTCCCTCCTGAGAGCTCCTCTGCCCGCTCAGGAACTGCAGCTGAGACAAGCGCAGAATGAGAATGCCCGCCTGGTGGAGGAGAACTCCCGGCTCAGTGGGAGAGCCACAGAGAAGGAGCAGGTACCACTTCCGCCCAGGTGCTGTGGAGACCTCACCCAACTCCCTGTCACTGCCCCCTCGCCAGGTGGAGTGGGAGAATGCGGAGCTGAGGGGCCAGCTCCTGGGGGTGACACAGGAGAGGGACTCAGCCCTTCGCAAGAGCCAGGGCCTGCAGAGCAAGCTGGAGAGCCTGGAGCAAGTGCTGAAGGTGAGGAGATGGTGCAGGTGGGAGAGGGTGCTGCTCTGGCCTTGACTCAGATCTTGTGTTTCAGCACATGCGGGAGGTGGCCCAGCGGCGGCAGCAGCTGGAGGTGGAGCATGAACAGGCTCGGCTCAGCCTACGGGAGAAGCAGGAGGAGGTCCGGAGACTGCAGCAGGTGGGGCGGCAGTGAGGGAAGCTGGCAGGCTGCCCTCCAGTATTTTGGTTCCCCCCACCTGTAGGCCCAGGCTGAAGCCCAGAGGGAACATGAAGGAGCCGTGCAGCTGCTGGAGGTAGGGCGCCTGGAAGTGGCCCCCAGTTCCACTAACCTGTTCTCTGCTTCCTTTCCTGCAACAGTCTACCTTGGATTCCATGCAGGTAGCGCCTCGTTCTCCACTTCCCCACACCTCGGCCTGGCGGCTCATGGTGGGTCTTGGCCCAGGCCCGGGTTCGAGAGCTCGAAGAACAGTGCCGCAGCCAAACCGAGCAGTTCAGCCTCCTGGCACAGGAACTCCAGGCTTTCCGCCTGCACCCGGGCCCCTTGGATCTGCTCACATCTGCCCTGGACTGTGGGAGCCTTGGAGACTGCCCACCACCCCCCTGCTGCTGCTCCATTCCCCAGCCTTGCCGGGGGTCTGGCCCCAAAGGTAAGGTGGACCCCAGTGGCATTGGCCTGGAAGACCCCAAGCCCACGTGCCATCTTCTCTTTAGACCTTGACCTCCCGCCGGGCTCCCCTGGGCGCTGCACCCCAAAGTCTTCCGAGCCTGCCCCTGCCACTCTCACTGGGGTCCCTCGAAGGACAGCCAAGAAGGCAGAGTCTCTCTCCAACTCCTCCCACTCCGAGTCCATCCACAACAGCCCCAAGTCATGCCCTACACCTGAGGTAATTGCTGGGGTGGGGCCTGAAGTTCTGGCAAGAGAAACCAGCCCTTTCTGTTTGCCCCCAGGTGGACACAGCCAGTGAGGTAGAGGAGCTGGAGGCAGACAGTGTCTCCCTGCTCCCAGCTGCGCCAGAGGGCAGCCGGGGAGGAGCCAGGATCCAGGTCTTCCTAGCACGTTATAGGTGGGTCCCTCACCCTCACTGCCCCCTAGCCCCTCCTCCTCCTCCTCTGTGCCTCCCCTAACAGCTACAACCCCTTTGAGGGTCCCAATGAGAATCCAGAAGCAGAGCTTCCGCTGACAGCTGGCGAGTACATCTACATCTATGGCAACATGGATGAGGATGGCTTTTTTGAAGGTAGGAATGTAGTGGGGGGTCATTCTGTCCATTGCCCTGCCCCTTCCTGTCCTCCTCCTGCCAGGAGAGCTCATGGATGGCCGAAGGGGCCTGGTCCCTTCCAATTTTGTAGAGCGTGTGTCGGATGATGACCTCCTGACCTCCCTCCCTCCAGAGCTGGCCGATTTGTCCCACAGCTCAGGCCCTGAACTCAGTTTCCTGAGTGTAGGTGGGGGTGGCAGCAGTAGCGGGGGCCAAAGCAGTGTGGGAAGGAGCCAGCCCAGACCTGAGGAGGAGGATGCAGGGGACGAGCTCAGTCTGAGCCCATCACCGGAGGGCCTGGGCGAGCCTCCTGCCGTGCCTTACCCCCGCCGTCTGGTGGTCCTCAAGCAGCTGGCCCACAGCGTGGTGCTGGCCTGGGAGCCGCCTCCTGAGCAAGTGGAGCTACACGGCTTCCATATCTGTGTGAATGGGGAGCTGCGACAGGCCCTGGGGCCTGGGGCGCCACCCAAGGCCGTGCTGGAGAACCTGGACCTGTGGGCCGGGCCCCTTCACATTTCTGTCCAGGCCCTGACTAGCCGGGGCAGCTCTGACCCACTGCGCTGTTGCTTGGCGGTGGGTGCCCGGGCCGGAGTGGTGCCCAGCCAGCTGCGGGTCCATCGGTTGACAGCCACATCTGCTGAGATCACCTGGGTGCCCGGCAATAGCAACTTGGCCCATGCCATCTACCTCAATGGGGAAGAGTGCCCACCTGCCAGCCCCAGTACCTACTGGGCCACCTTCTGCCACTTACGGCCTGGCACACCCTATCAGGCCCAAGTGGAGGCTCAGCTCCCACCCCAAGGGCCCTGGGAACCAGGCTGGGAGAGGCTGGAGCAGCGGGCTGCCACCCTGCAGTTCACCACACTCCCAGCAGGTATGTGGGCTTGGGCCCTGTTGTCCAGAACACATCACTGGGTCTTGTGCCCCCCTGCCCCCAGGCCCACCTGATGCCCCTCTGGATGTGCAGATCGAGCCTGGGCCCTCCCCTGGGATCTTGATCATCAGTTGGCTCCCAGTCACCATCGATGCTGCTGGCACATCCAACGGTGTCCGGGTCACAGGCTATGCCATCTACGCTGATGGGCAGAAGGTATAGCCCTGCCCACTGTACCCTGGGAGTGGGCTTCCCATCCTGTGCCCCCTCCACCCTGCAGATCATGGAGGTGGCCTCACCCACGGCAGGCAGTGTACTGGTGGAGTTGTCCCAGCTGCAGCTGCTGCAGGTGTGTCGTGAGGTGGTCGTGCGCACCATGTCGCCCCACGGGGAGTCGGCGGACTCCATCCCGGCTCCTATCACTCCCGCCCTGGCTCCGGCCAGCCTGCCAGCCCGAGTCTCCTGCCCCTCACCGCACCCAAGCCCAGAGGCCAGAGCGCCCCTTGCTTCAGCCTCCCCAGGGCCTGGAGACCCCAGCTCTCCTCTCCAGCACCCTGCTCCCCTTGGAACTCAAGAGCCTCCAGGAGCACCCCCTGCAAGCCCTTCCAGAGAGATGGCAAAAGGGTCCCACGAGGACCCTCCAGCACCTTGCTCCCAGGTACCCTGTCTGGGGAGAGGGGAGCAGGTGCACTTGGGTCCTTCCTCAGTGCTCTCTGTTCCAGGAGGAGGCTGGGGCAGCAGTGCTGGGCACCTCAGAGGAGAGGACAGCCAGCACATCTACCCTGGGTGAGAAGGACCCTGGCCCCGCAGCTCCCTCACTGGCCAAGCAGGAGGCCGAGTGGACTGCAGGAGAGGCCTGTCCGGCCTCCAGCTCCACCCAGGGAGCACGGGCCCAGCAGGCGCCAAATACCGAGATGTGCCAAGGAGGAGACCCAGGGTCTGGGCTGAGGCCCAGGGCTGAGGTAGGGGTTTGGGGACACACTGTGTCACTTCATTATCTCTCCTGCCTTGCCTCACTTCTTGCAGAAGGAGGACACAGCAGAGCTTGGGGTTCATCTGGTGAACTCCCTCGTGGACCACGGCCGCAACTCAGACCTGTCAGACATCCAGGAGGAAGAGGAAGAGGAGGAGGAGGAGGAGGAAGAGGAGCTGGGTTCCAGGACTTGCTCCTTCCAGAAGCAGGTTGCTGGCAACAGCATCAGGGAGAATGGGGCCAAGGTAACGGGGTAGGGATGGGCTGTTGGGCCCCAGTGTTCTACTCCCACCTCCCCACCTCCACCAGTCCCAGCCCGACCCCTTTTGTGAGACTGACAGCGATGAGGAGATCTTGGAGCAGATCCTGGAGCTGCCCCTCCAGCAGTTCTGTAGCAAGAAGCTCTTTAGCATCCCGGAGGAGGAGGAAGAGGAAGAGGAGGACGAGGAGGAGGAGAAGTCAGGGGCAGGCTGTTCTTCCCGAGACCCTGGCCCGCCTGAACCTGCATTGCTGGGGCTGGGCTGTGACAGTGGTCAGCCCCGAAGACCTGGCCAGTGTCCCTTGTCTCCTGAGTCCTCCAGGGCTGGAGACTGCCTGGAAGACATGCCTGGATTAGTTGGTGGAAGCAGCCGGAGGAGAGGAGGGGGCTCCCCTGAGAAGCCCCCAAGCCGCAGGCGGCCTCCAGATCCCCGAGAACACTGCAGCCGACTTCTCAGCAACAATGGGCCCCAGGCCTCTGGACGACTGGGCCCCACACGGGAGAGGGGTGGCCTCCCCGTAATTGAGGGCCCCAGGACTGGACTAGAGGCTAGCGGGAGAGGCCGGCTGGGCCCTTCCCGGAGGTGCTCCCGTGGCCGGGCGCTGGAGCCTGGCCTGGCCAGCTGCCTTTCCCCCAAGTGCTTGGAAATCAGCATTGAATATGATTCGGAGGATGAGCAGGAGGCGGGCAGCGGGGGCATCAGCATCACCAGCTCCTGCTACCCTGGAGATGGGGAGGCCTGGGGCACAGCAACTGTAGGAAGGCCCAGGGGGCCTCCGAAGGCCAATTCAGGCCCCAAGCCCTACCCACGCCTCCCAGCCTGGGAGAAAGGGGAACCAGAGCGGAGAGGCCGCAGTGCGACGGGCAGAGCCAAGGAGCCACTCTCCCGGGTCCGTGCTCACTCCCCGCCCTGGGCAGCCCCTACTTTTGCCATCTGTTGCCCTCTTTTTGCAGGCAACAGAGACCGGAGAGGCCAGAGGGCAGGACGGCTCTGGGCGGAGGGGCCCCCAGAAGAGAGGTGTCCGAGTCCTCAGGCCAAGCACTGCAGAGCTAGGTGAGCACCTGATGGGGCTGGAGCTAGAGCTGCTGCGTCACCGCCCTCTCCACTGTCTCCACAGTCCCTGCGAGGAGCCCCTCAGAAACACTGGCTTACCAGCACCTACCCGTCAGGATCTTTGTGGCTCTGTTTGACTATGACCCCGTGTCAATGTCGCCCAATCCTGATGCTGGAGAAGAAGAGCTTCCCTTCCGAGAGGGTCAGATCCTGAAGGTGACTGATTCGCCATCAGGGCTCAGAATTCCGAACTGGCTGAGACCACTGGTTTTGCCTCCAGGTGTTTGGGGACAAGGATGCCGATGGCTTCTACCAGGGCGAAGGTGGGGGCCGGACAGGCTACATTCCCTGCAACATGGTGGCTGAGGTGGCTGTGGACAGCCCTGCTGGGAGACAGCAACTGCTCCAGCGGGGTTATTTGTCCCCAGATATTCTCCTTGAGGGCTCAGGTATGACCTGCTGCTGTCCCTCACCCACCTCCTGCCTCGCTTTCTCTCTGCTTTTCTGGATCAGGGAATGGTCCGTTTGTGTACTCCACAGCCCACACAACTGGGCCTCCTCCCAAGCCCCGCCGCTCCAAGAAAGGTGGGTAAGACCCCATTCTCTCTCAGGTGCTGGGAGGGGGCTCACAGGCACATTCTTTCCACAGCTGAGTCGGAAGGCCCTGCCCAGCCCTGTCCAGGTGAAGGAATATCCCTGGGCCCGGGAGGCTGGGAGTCCAGAGTCTTCTCCTACTCCCCCTGCAGGCCCCCCTAAGCTGGTCCCCTCTGCTGACCTGAAAGCTCCCCACTCCATGGTGGCTGCATTTGACTACAACCCCCAGGAGAGTTCCCCCAATATGGACGTGGAGGTGAGGACCCTCAGATAGAGCCCAGCAAAGGGTGGGCCTGATGCCCTCCTCTTGTTTTCCACAGGCAGAGCTGCCCTTCCGGGCAGGGGATGTCATTACTGTGTTTGGGGGCATGGACGATGACGGTTTCTACTATGTGAGAACATTGTTGGGGAGGGTGTACCATATTGATCTCAGTCTCACCGGCCTCTTCTCTCCAGGGGGAATTAAATGGACAAAGGGGCCTGGTTCCATCCAACTTCCTGGAGGGCCCTGGGCCTGAGGCAGGCGGCCTGGACAGGGAACCCAGGACACCCCAGGCTGAGAGTCAGGTCAGTGAGGAGCTGGGCTCCCAGCTTGGCAGACCCATCTCCTCTCTTTGTTCCCTGTCCTCAGAGAACGAGGAGGAGAAGAGTCCAGTGCTAGATGGAGATAGATATATGTAGAGAGAGCAACATGTAAGTGGGGGACTGCCCCCCTGTGTGACCGTCCTGACCTTGCTCCTTCTGTCTCACATTTCAGGACTGGGGCTGCACCACACAAGGGTCCCCAGGGCCCCCAGGTGGGCCTTGTACCCCCAGCTCTGGCAGCGCCCCCAGGATTGAACGTGGGGAGCCCCAGGGCAGAAGCGAGAAGGTGTGGGGTTTCTTCTCCAAGGGGAAGCAGCTCCTCAGGAGGCTGGGCTCTGGGAAGAAGGAGTGAAGCTGTGGCCCATCCTGCAGGCAGAAGAGGCCCTGAGAGGCCCCCAGATCACTGTCTCTGCTGAGCAGGGAAGGCTCAGACTGGGCCCAGAGCCCCCGTTCTTCTGCGTTAACACTGTGGCATTCAGAGGGAATCAAAGAGCCTTGGTGAAGGTCAGAGCTAAATGGCTCCTTAAGGATGAACTCTCTAGAGAAGCACCTTCCTCCTACAGGAGGGGAAACTGAGCCCACAGTGAGTATGTAACTTGACCAAGGTCACTGAGCCAGGACTGGACCCAGGACCCTCGCGTCCTGGTCCACCCACCTCGTCTACTAGTGTCCCACAGTGCTGCGCTAGTCCCTTCTGCCACCCTTCCCAGTCCCAGGACGGGCCCTGGAGGGAGAAAGGAGCCTGTGCCCCCTGATGGCTCTGGCTGTCCTGATCCTGTCTTCCCTCCCCTGAAGGAAAGTTTGCACTGGATTTTATTGGAGCCCCATCTCCCCAGCGGGCAGGCGGGCGGAGCCTGTATATATGTATATACTCAGTGCCTCAGTTCAGCTTCCTCCACCTCGCTTCCACTGCACAGGCCCAGGAAGGAGAAAGGCCAAGCCAAAGTGGGCCCCACCCTGCCCCCGTCGTGCTCCATCCTTCCCTGCCGGGGCCTGCTGGCCCCTGTAAGGTCCCGCCCCCAAAGACCCTGGGGCCAGCGGGGCCGAAAGCGGAGTTGGGTTTGCCTTATTTTGCTCATTGGATTCAAGTTCTTTTGCATAGTTTTCTTCTAACCCCTGTTGGAGTCCAGGGGCTGGAGAAAAGGACAGATTTATGCAGCTATTTTCATACATTCCCTGTTCAGAGTGGGGTAGGGGTTCTCCGCCGTTACCCGATCCACTCCATCCCCCACCCTCTGAGGGGTGAGTGTGTCTTTGCATGTTTCCTTTGCTGTGGTGGGAGATAGTTTGACTGAACCCCCACCTTGACCTTGGTCTCCAGGGGTGTGGAATGGTGGGGGAATTTGTTTAAAAAGACATTTTATTATAATAAAGTCTATTTTCACAAAATCTATGCTGGACTCTCCATGGGCAAAGGACTC